CACCCCACCCCAAGGGTCCCCAGAATCCATGTGCCCCCACAGCCCTGGAAATCAAGGTGACTTTCTGGGCCTGATCGCAAGCAAATATTTATTAACTGCCTGCTGTGTACACAGCCCCGGCTGGGCCTGAAAAGGCAAGAACTGGCTCCAAGGTCCTGGCCCTGTCTGAGGAAACTGTCACCCAACACAATGACAGCAATTGTGGGCAGCAGCCGGGGAGACGGAGCCGGAGCTCCTGAGCAGGGGCGGCTGCAGCCGGGGTTAGGAGCCTTCACGGGTCATTAGCTTGCTTAATGGTGCTGCAGTAGGCCCCGCTTGCCGGCCTCCCCTGAGACACCCAGAAGAGGCAGAGGTCCTGAGGTGGCTGGCTCCTTCTCCAGGGCAGCTGGCACCGTCTGCTCCTGCTACCAGGGGTGCGCCCGCATGGACACAGGATGCAGGGTCAGGGAGCAGGGGAGGAACTGAGTCTCCCTTGTGCAGGCACAAAGGCGGCCTCAGGACCAGGGACCCAGCTGGGCACCAGCTGCTGGCTGGCCTGGCCTGCCTGCCGGCGTCGGGGGGCCCACGGGGGTGAGCCAGAGGCCTGGCTTTCCCTGGGGCCAAAGGGCTCTAGGAGGCAACGGCTGCTTCCCCAGGCCCCACCAGAGCCCTGGCAACAGGGTCATGGGGCGGCTGGCGGTGCTGGGGGGCAGGTGGGTGCTCTGGGTCCACTTGATCATGGTTTCCGGGGAGCAGTGCAGGAAGACGAGCTTGGTGCAGAGCCCCCACAGGCAGGCTAGCGCACAGCCCCAAGGAAGTGCTCCCAGATGAACTTGGCCGAGAGCATCACCATGGCCACGCCAAGTAGGCGGGGCTAGGACCCCACCCACACCCCCTCCCTGGAATCCCAGGGCCCACCTGGGTGATGTTATCCCAGAGACAGGGACAAGAGATGAGAGGATGGAAATGTCTCTGGGAAAAAGGCTGCAGGAGCTGGAGGTGATGAGCAGAGCAGGCGAAGGAAAGGGAGGCCCCTCCTCCCTCCATGTTAGAGAAGGGAGCCCTAGATCTGGCCACCAGCGGCCTGTGCACACCTGGGGCTGAGGGCACACAGGGCTGCACATACACACTCAAGGCCACTGTGAGAACAGGTGAGCAGGGCCAGAGGGCTATGGAAAGCCCGGCTGAAGGCTGCACCTCCAGGCTGAAGAGAGCTTTACCGGCATCCGCCAGGAAGCCTGGGCTCTGGGGCTGTGTCATTGTAGATGACCATTTCCAGGTCGTGGCCACAGCCCCGGTTCTGGTCACAGCTGGGCCACCAATCCTCCTGCGCCACCCACCACTTAGCCATCGGGCCGTCTTCAGGGCATCGGCCGGCCTCAGCTGCTGCAGCCAGACCCTGGCGTTGCGGAAGGCTGGCCAGTCCACATCCTGCAGCCTACGAGGGTGCGCTGTGTGAGGGGTACAGGCCCCGGCCTGCCCCCAGAACTGATGGAAAATCTCTCCCCAGAGGTCAGGTCTTTGTCAGCAAAGGTGGGAAACCAGGGGAGCGGCGGCACCAGGCTCCAGAGACATTTGAAATGACTTCAGAAGACCCAGGGCCACTCAGGGTGACCACATCGGACAGCTGCCTCCCACAGGCTGTGACGGATGTTTAAGCAAGGGATCGATGGTCACCTGACTCTCAGGAGTGCAGGAGAGGCCACTGAGACCCATTCAGAAGGGACTGGGTGTTGGTCCCTGTGGACTCGGCCTCTGGCTGGTGGTGAGGAGGAGGATTTCTCACCACCCATCCTCTGGCCCCTGCTGCCCAAGGGAGCAGACTCCTGTGAGCTGGGTTCCGGGAAGTCCGTCTCCAGCAGGAACTCCAGGCCAAGCGCGCATCTCTGTGATCGTGTGTCACCATGGCGGTGCGTGCGTGAGTGCATGCGTGTGCACTGGTCTGTGGCCTGTGGTGCGTGAGTTCCACTAGGACCCATGTGAGGTGGAGGGTCTTCCACCTCCCCTCCCATTCGGGCCCTCCCTGTGCCACACAGACACCCATCTGTGCCTTCCCCTTCTGTGCCACCAAAAATGGAAGAGATAGACACTTAAAAGAAGCAACTCAAATGGAATGAAATCGTTTCTGTTGGGGAATGCTCAAGACGTTCAATCATCTTAGAAAATCCCACCCCACCTCCCGCTGCAGATTAATTACTGTAAGTGCAACTCCAATCGGGCTGGTGACCCCCCAGGAAACCTCTGAAGCTGTCCCAGGCTGTTCCCAACATGGGACCTCCACTCTGGCACACCAGGACCCGAGGCCCCTGACAGGCTCCTCGTTCCTGCCTCGCTCAAGGCTCAGGTCCCCCACCTGAAATACCCCCTCCCACCAGCATCTCCTGCCTCGCTCCTGCTGCCAGGTCCCCAAAAGCTCTTGTTCATGAGCTCGCCTGCCATCCACAGCCCCCACCAGAACCCAAGTGGCTGTGGAATTCGCTGCCCTGATTCTCTGCCCAGAGCCTCGGTCCAGACTGTGTTCCCTGGCGAATTAGTGTTCAGCATTTTTGTTTATTTGTTTGTTCTTTAACAAAAGTTGTTTTGGTTTGAGATTCAGCAAAAATACACACTGCATTCAGCTTCCTCTCCATTCAGGATTCAGTAAATTGGTTGTTTTCCTGTCTGCTTCGAGTCCTTGCCTCAAATGAGCCTTCA